GCAGGTGGCGGTGCTGAACACTAGACAACTGTAACACAGAGATATTTGTGTATCTAAACATGGAAAAAGTACAGGGGCAGGCATGGTGGCTCACGCCTGCAGTTACAGCTCTTTGGAACGCTGAGGCAGCAGGACCACTTGAGCCCAAGAATTTGAGGCCGCAGCGATCTATCAGCTATGATCGCACCATTGCACTCCAGCCTGGGTGACAGACGAGAAAGCTAAAGCCTCTATCCGCCACTGGGCCCATTCTCTGCAGTAGATCTGAAGCGTCCACTGCTTCCCGCGTGTGTTGTCATTCACCATTTTAATTAGGTGACTCTTTACTCTGACGTCTGTCTCTCCTACAAGGCTGCCGCGCCCTCCTGTGATGCCTTCCCCCACACGCCCTGAGCACCTAGCACAGGTCCTGTGTTTCACGGGAGCTGCGGGGACTGGAGAGGTCGACAGGACCCCGACAAACCAGGAAAGGGCCTTTGAACTAAAGTAACGGGAAGTCACCCAAGGGCTTTAAATTAAAAACGGTTACAATAAAACTGGAGTCACTTTGGCTCCAGTTCGCGACTGGTTTAGAGGGAACAAGATCCAGGGACTGCAGCGGGAGACGACAGGCGGGGCAAGGCGGACGGGAGAGGGCGTGCGAGAGGGGGACCTGCGACCCGGCTTCCCAGGGCTGGGAGGGGACACCCGGGACGACCCGGAGGCCCGCTCCGCCCCGCCCCGGCTGAGTGTCGGGCCGCGGGGCAAGACGCTGGCCTGGCCGGTGCAGGCCCGAAGGGCTTCGGCCCCAGAGTTCGGGGACCGCTGCACAGCCAGAGGGAGCGCGCGGGAAGAGCCGCGTCCCGCCAGCCCCGTCGCCTCGTGGGCCCCCCCGGGCCTGGCAGTCCCCCAACCCCCTCATCACGCCCGCGCCCGCGTTCGGCCAGGACTCACCGCAGTCCCGGAGCCACAGCCCCCGCGCAGCCCCCGACGGCGGCGGAAGTGAGCGTGACGTCACGTCCGGCTCGGCTCGCGGACGGTGGCCGACAGGCTGCGCCCGCCCGCGCCCGGGGTGATGCAGTTGCCCCCCGCGCTGTGCGCCCGCCTCGCTGCGGGGCCCGGGGCGGCGGAGCCGCTGCCTGTAGAGCGGGATCCCGCGGCTGGGGCCGCGCCCTTTCGCTTCGTTGCGCGCCCCGTGCGCTTCCCGCGGGAGCACCAGTTCTTCGAGGTGCGTGAGCAAAAGAGGGAAAAAGTAGTTGTCTGGCCCCGCCCACGGCGCACTTTTCCTGCAGGATGGGGACGTGCAGCGCCACCTCTACCTCCAGGACGTGATCATGCAGGTGGCCGACGTGCCTGAGAAGCCCAGGTAAGCGAATGGGCAGTGCCTAGCCAGTGCTAGGAAGGGCTCCTGAAGCACGTCTCCTTGGCAGGGTGCCCGCGTTTGCCTGCCAGGTGGCCGGCTGCTGCCAGGTGTTCGATGCCCTGGACGACTACGAGCACCACTACCACACGCTGCACGGAAATGTTTGCTCCTTTTGCAAGCGGGCCTTCCCTTCCGGACACCTGCTGGACGCCCACATCCTGGAGTGGCACGATTCGCTCTTCCAGATCCTGTCTGAGAGGCAGGACATGGTGGGTGACAACTGCACAGCCGCCGAGGCCACGTCAGAGGGAGGTGACACGGTCTCCATTTCAGTATCAGTGCTTGGTAGAAGGCTGCACAGAGAAGTTCAAGACCAGCAGAGACCGGAAGGATCACATGGTGAGGATGCACCTGTACCCCGCGGACTTCCGGTTTGATAAGCCAAAGAAAAGCAGAAGGTAGGGAGCCGCCAGGCTCAGCACGTGTCTGCCAGGGCAGTTACTCACTGCTCTCTCCCCGCAGCCCAGCCTCAGCAGAAGCCCCAGGGGACAGTGGAGAGCGGTCAGAAGGGGAGGCCATGGAAATCTGCTCTGAGCCTGTGGCAGCCTCCCCTGCACCGGCAGGTGAGAGGCGGATCTACAGACATAGGTCAGTGTCTGAGCTCTTTCTGAAACCCGTTCACCTCACACTTCCCTCTCTGGCCCCCCCTCAGGCTCCTCCTGGTCACCAGCCTGGTGGTTGTGCTGCTGTGGGAGGCAGGTGCAGTCCCAGCACCCAAGGTAGGTGTGAGCCCCTCCCATCTGGGCAGCAATGGCCCAGCCCACACCTGTGACTCTCCCCCAGGTCCCTATCAAGATGCAAGTCAAACACTGGCCCTCAGAGCAGGACCCAGAGAAGTAAGTCCCCCCAACCCCACCTCCCCACCACCTGCATGTGGACCTGACCAAACTGTGCCAGCAGGGCCTGGGGCGCCCGTGTGGTGGAGCCTCCGGAGAAGGACGACCAGCTGGTGGTGCTGTTCCCTGTCCAGAAGCCGAAACTCTTGACCACCGAGGAGAAGCCACGAGGTCAGGGCAGGGGCCCCATCCTTCCAGGTGGGCACAAGGTCACAGCAGCAGAGTCCGCTCTGAGACTATACCTTCATGTGCTTGTCCCTAGGCACCAAGGCCTGGATGGAGACCGAGGACACCCTGGGCCATGTCCTGAGTCCCGAGCCCGACCATGACAGCCTGTACCACCCTCCGCCTGAGGAGGACCAGGGCGAGGAGAGGCCCCGGTTGTGGGTGATGCCAAATCACCAGGTGCTCCTGGGACCGGAGGAAGACCAAGACCACATCTACCACCCCCAGTAGGGCTCCAGGGGCCATCACTGCCCCCGCCCTGTCCCAAGGCCCAGGCTGTTGGGACTGGGACCCTCCCTACCCTGCCCCAGCTAGACAAATAAACCCCAGCAGGCCGGGCGCGGTGGCTCACCTCTGTAATCCCAGCACTTTTAGAGGCCGAGGCAGGCGGATCACCTGAAATCAGGAGTTCCAGACCAGCCTGGGCAACATGGTGAAACCCCGTCTCTACTAAAAATACAAAAATTAGCCGGGTATGGTGCCGGGTGCCTGTAATCCCAGCTACT